ACCTTGGCCTCCCAAAGTGCTGGGATTACAAGTGTGAGCCACCAGGCCTGGCTCCAAAGTATACTCTTAACCCAAGGCAGGCACACACTGCTGCTGTCAATGATGGTATGTGGTAATAGGGAGTGGTGGGGACTGTGGAGGGAATATGGCCACAGGATGGATGATTTCACTTGGCTCTAGCAGAAGACTGGTTCTATGACAGTGTGGGCCCAGTGCTTCCAGAACTCTTCATATTTTCTTTTCTTTCTTTTTCTTTTTCTTTTTTTTTTTTTTTTTTTTTTGAGACAGAGTCTTGCTCTGTTGCCAGGCTGGAGTGCAGTGGCGTGATCTCGGCTCATCACAACCTCTGCCTCCTGGGTTCAAGTGATTCTCCTGTCTCAGCCTCCCAAGTAGCTGAGACTACAGGCGTGTGCCACCACATCCAGCTAATTTTTGTATTTTTAGTAAAGACGGGGTTTCACCACGTTGGACAGGATGGTCTCGATCTCTTGACCTCGTAATCTGCCCGCCTCAGCCTCCCAAAGTGCTGGGATTACAGGCGTGAGCTGCCGCGCCCGGCCACGCTCTCATATTTTCAAAGGAAGCCGGAAACCTGGACTTTTAAAGTGAAATACCCACCCCCCACAACATTTAAGTACTGACTAATAATTTTTAGAAACAACATAGGCCAAACAAAACACATAGGTGGCTCCGAGTTTGTAGGTAGCCTGTGGTTTAATATCTTTCTCTCCCATTTAACTCAGCTCCACGGGGCACATGGCATCTCCCTCTGCTCATCATAGTGTTTGGATCAAACAAATGAAAAACAGAAACATGACGGCCTCTACCAGCAAAAGCTCGAGGGTTGGAAAGAGTCCCCTGGCAGGGAATTGGCACCCCGTCGTGCCTATCCTCTCTCTCTGACTGCCTGCTGGAAATGCCCCCATCTCCCTTTGAGTCCTCCTCCCGGGCGACTCCTGTGACCTGTAACCTCTGTCCTGAAATCATCACAATGGCCAGGGTGGCCTCAGCTCAGGGCCTCTGTGACATCACCAAGGGCCTGGCACCAGGTGCCCAGTCTTCCAGTTGCGAGGGCAAGCAAACCCGTCATGAGCAACTCCCTTCCCCATCTCTGCTCACCATGTGGACGCTGAAATCGTCCCTGGTCCTGCTTCTGTGCCTCACCTGCAGCTATGCCTTTATGTTCTCTTCTCTGAGACAGAAAACTAGCGAACCCCAGGGGAAGGTGCCGTGTGGAGAGCACTTTCGGATTCGGCAGAACCTACCAGAGCACACCCAAGGCTGGCTTGGGAGCAAATGGCTCTGGCTTTTGTTTGCTGTTGTGCCGTTTGTGATACTGCAGTGTCAAAGAGACAGTGAGAAGAATAAGGTAAGGATGGCTCCATTTTTTTTACACCATATATATTATTGACCTTGAATATCTTTCTTGACAGGAGCAGAGTCCTCCTGGCCTTCGAGGCTTCCCATTTCGCACTCCACTAAAGAAAAATCAAAATGCTTCTCTTTACAAAGACTGTGTATTCAATACCTTAAACGAACTTGAAGTGGAGCTTTTGAAATTTGTGTCCGAAGTGCAGAATCTTAAAGGTGCCATGGCAACAGGCAGTGGCAGTAACCTCAAGCTTCGAAGGTCAGAGATGCCTGCAGATCCATACCATGTCACAATCTGTAAAATATGGGGAGAAGAAAGCTCTAGCTGAATGGATTTGTGTGTCAGGAGAGAAAAAAGTTGAGTGTTGACAAACTGTATGCAAACTAATAAAACTATTCTGAAGAAAAGAACTTCCATGTTTGAGAGCTTGCTTCTTTTCTTT